CCTTGGTAGACTGGAATTCAATTCAGAGGCAGGTGATCAGAGTAGCCATCAAATCACAAGAGGTTCATATAACAGTCGGTCAAGACTTTGGGACGTTAAATACATGCTTTTCTTTAATTTAATAAGACAGGGTTGTGTTGCTTTAACTTATCAAATTGCAAGTTGATTCAAAAATAGAAAAAGTAAGGAATTATTTGTGTAAAATGGCCAAGATTAGACAACTGGTCGTCTCTTTGTGGAGTAATTCATAGATCATGTAAAAAAAATCCATTTTTTTTAAGAGATAGAGGCTTGCTCTCTGTCACCCAGGCTGGAGTGCAGTGGTGACATCATAGCTCACTGCAGCCTTAAACTCCTGGGCTCCAGCAATCCACCCACCTCAGCCCACTTTTCAATTTTAAAATGAGTTATTTTGTTTTAAAAGCTACTAATTGGCTGTAACCAGTAGAAATATTTTCCTACTGTTACAAATAAAATAACGAAATTAATGAGGCCTTTTGGGTTTTCTCTCCCGTTTAAACTCTCCACTCAAAGGAAAATAGCATCATTTTATTTTCTCAATATAAAAGTAATGCGTTACTGATTTAAAAACAAATGAGCAGAAAAGTTTAAATAAGACACTCCCACGATCTATCTCCTTTTCTAACATCTTGCTCCACATTTTACAGGGGTGCAGAAGAAATAGGACATTCATGACTTGTGATGGGGGGAGGTATAGAGAGAGACAGTTGGACTGGGACTAGAGAAGATAAAAAATTATTCCTCGAAGAGGAAGAAAAGGCCAACGGACACGGGAGCAGATACAGCCTCTCCCTGTAAACCAAAGAAAGGCAAATTCACCACAAAGAGAAGCTACTTCTAGTCTCCGGGGTTGGCAAAGAGGAAAATGAGTGACAGGACCTGATGTGTCAGGGAAGGAAGGGGAGGGCCGGCTTCTGCGGCGCTGCTGATGGGAGTGGTAATTGGGGTCCTGATCTCATGGTTGACGTGGCCCTCACGTGAGCTGGAGCCGACGCGTGCAGACGTCCTTCTAATCCTAGTCTTCGTTTGGTCCGGTTGCACTCTTCCTATAGCCCAGAGGGCGAGAGGGCCTGTGGCCTGGGGGAAGGAGGACGAGGTTCTGCCTGGATCCCAGCAGGTTTGTGTGTGGATGGGCGTTGCCAGGGGATCTGCGTCTGACAGTCATACCCCTTTTCTTTCAGTAGGACGCTGTGCCATTTGGGAACAAAGGAATAGTCTGCCTGGAATCCCTGCAGGTCAGTGTAAAGCTGGAGCTGTCCCGCGGCGCTTCAGTTTCTGCCTTGTTGCCTGTGTCTGCAGATCTTGGGGCCGGAGGCCAGTCCAACCCTTGGAGCAGGAAGAAACGCAAAGTTGTCAAGAACCAAGTAGGTCATAATAAGGGTGATGGCATTATTTGCCTGAAATCTGAAATGCATCCTTTATTCCTAGGTCGAGCTGCCTCAGAGCCGGCCCGCAGTAGCTGCAGACTCCGCCCGCGACGTGTGCGCGCTTCTCTGGGCCAGAGCGAGCCTGTTTTGTGCTCGGGTTAAGAGATTTGTCCCAGCTATACCATGGGCCGCACTCGGGAAGCTGGCTGCGTGGCCGCTGGTGTGGTTATCGGGGCTGGTGCCTGCTACTGTGTATACAGACTGGCTTGGGGAAGAGACGAGAACGAGAAAATCTGGGACGAAGACGAGGAGTCTACGGACACCTCAGAGATTGGGGTTGAGACTGTGAAAGGAGCTAAAACTAACGCTGGGGCAGGGTCTGGGGCCAAACTTCAGGGTGATTCAGAGGTCAAGCCTGAGGTGAGTTTGGGACTCGAGGATTGTCCGGGTGTAAAAGAGAAGGCCCATTCAGGATCCCACAGCGGAGGTGGCCTAGAGGCCAAGGCCAAGGCCCTTTTCAACACGCTGAAGGAACAGGCAAGTGCAAAGGCAGGCAAAGGGGCTAGGGTGGGTACCATCTCTGGGAACAGGACCCTTGCACCGAGTTTACCCTGCCCAGGAGGCAGGGGTGGAGGCTGCCACCCCACCAGGAGTGGATCTAGGGCCGGGGGCAGGGCAAGTGGAAAATCCAAGGGAAAGGCCCGAAGTAAGAGCACCAGGGCTCCAGCTACAACATGGCCTGTCCGGAGAGGCAAGTTCAACTTTCCTTATAAAATTGATGATATTCTGAGTGCTCCCGACCTCCAAAAGGTCCTCAACATCCTGGAGCGAACAAATGATCCTTTTATTCAAGAAGTAGCCTTGGTCACTCTGGGTAACAATGCAGCATATTCATTTAACCAGAATGCCATACGTGAATTGGGTGGTGTCCCAATTATTGCAAAACTGATAAAAACAAAAGACCCCATAATTAGGGAAAAGACTTACAATGCCCTTAATAACTTGAGTGTGAACGCAGAAAATCAGGGCAAGATTAAGACGTACATCAGTCAAGTGTGTGATGACACCATGGTCTGTCGCTTGGACTCAGCTGTGCAGATGGCTGGGCTAAGACTGTTAACCAACATGACTGTGACTAATCATTACCAACATTTGCTTTCCTATTCTTTTCCAGACTTTTTTGCTTTGTTATTCCTGGGAAATCACTTCACCAAGATACAGATTATGAAACTAATTATAAACTTTACTGAAAATCCAGCCATGACAAGAGAGCTGGTCAGTTGTAAAGTACCATCAGAATTGATTTCCCTCTTTAATAAAGAATGGGATAGAGAGATTCTTCTTAATATCCTTACCCTATTTGAGAATATAAATGACAACATAAAAAATGAAGGGCTCGCATCATCCAGGAAAGAATTCAGCAGAAGTTCACTTTTTTTCTTATTCAAAGAGTCTGGAGTTTGTGTTAAGAAAATCAAAGCACTAGCAAATCACAATGATCTGGTGGTGAAAGTAAAAGTCCTGAAAGTATTAACCAAACTCTAATTTGGAGTCTGTCCCAAACAATATTGAGATATTTGCAGTTGGTACGATGTGATTTGTAAATTCTTTGTTTTTCATTGTGCGTATATGGTAAAGAGATCTTTTCAGCTGCTATTTTGGAATAATGACTATCATATATCATAACAGTGACTGATGTTGGTTGTAATGGTTGGGTTTAGGATGAACCATTTTAAGGATGCCAAATGAAATATTAGTATTTGTACACAGAAAGAATTTATTGATTTGATCTTATTACCTAGATTGAGATTTTTTAATCTTTCCTCTACCTAAACTGACAATGAATTGGTTATACATCATGCATAAGCTACACTTTTATATTAGTTTATATTTGTTATTCTAAGACTTGTGTTTCATCAATAAAGTTGTGTTTTAAGCAGCAGAAAAAAAAAAGACGTTGTCCTTGTCCTTGTCCTTGAGTTTAT